AGGCCATTTTCTTTTCTATAAACTGTCCATTGATATCCTTTGCTTATTCAGATAAGCTGGGCATCTTTGTCTTAGGAACTATTTGTGCAATAAGTAAATCAACCCCTTGTCTATAAAATGAGTTGCAAATATATGGTATTTTTCCCGGTTTGTTGTCTTATGATTTTGTTAATTTTTTTTTTTTAAGATAAACATAAGCCTGGTATTTCCAGGCACCTGGTATTTCCAGGCAGTCTCCCATACAAGCCCTAACCAGGCTTAGTTTCCAAGATCAGATGCATTCAGGATGGTACGGTTAATTTTTCAATGGAGAATTAGTTGTACTCTTATGGCTTCTGGCTTTCGCACACATAGCGTATCACTTATTTATTGCTGCATAAAGAATTACTCCAAAATTGAACGGCTTAGAGCAACAGCAGTCAGTGCATTATCATCTCTTATGGTTCCGGGGTTGACTGGGCTCAGCCAGTGATTCTCCTAAAGGCTCTTTCTTGCAGTTTTAGCTGTAGTCAGGTGGGAGTTGGCCTGGAGTCACCCGAAGGCTTCCTCACTCATACCTCTGGTCATTGACGGTGGCTGTGAGCCGGGCCCCTGGCTGTGCTGTTGGCCTGAACACCTACACGTGACCTCTCTGTGTGTCCTGGACTTCCTCACAGCCTGGAACCTGGGTTTCTACCCTGGGCCAACCCAAGAGACAGAAAAAGTGGGGGCTTTCAGTCTCTTAAGGCCTGAGCCTGTGGAAACAGGACCCTGAGCGTGTAGAAAAAGCAGGGCTCCCATGAGGCCTTGGACGGGATACTGCCCCCTCTCCCCCGGGGCCCTGATTCCCCAGTGGCACGAGGCGCACCCCCCCACACACACACAAGGACACTGTGTAGGGTCACTGTTACTGTCACTCCCCGAGCACGCACAGTCACCGCTCAGCCGCAACCCGGCGCTCCCTCTCGCGAAGCCACACCCCCTGCGCACGCCGCGCGCGACGTCTCTCCCGCCCACTCCAGCCTGGCCCCGCCCCGGCCCAGCTACATTCCCGGGCCAGCTTCTGTACTGCCAGGTCCGGGTCGGCGGCTGCACTGCGGATGAGACCGGTGCGACTCATGAAGGTGTTCGTCACCCGCAGGATACCCGCCGAGGGTAGGGTCGCGCTCGCCCGGGCGGCAGAGTAAGAGCCTCGCGCGCCGTGGAGGAGGGAGCTGCTTCTCCTGAGGGCCTCCCTTTCCCCGCAGCTGTGAGGTGGAGCAGTGGGACTCGGATGAGCCCATCCCTGCCAAGGAGCTAGAGCGAGGTGTGGCGGGGGCCCACGGCCTGCTCTGCCTCCTCTCCGACCACGTGGACAAGAGGATCCTGGATGCTGCAGGTGCACACTGGGTGGGCAGGGGACTTGAGGGTAAGATACTAACAATGCACTTTCTGCACAACAGGGGCCAATCTCAAAGTCATCAGCACCATGTCTGTGGGCATCGACCACTTGGCTTTGGATGAAATCAAGAAGCGGTAACTGCAGCTTGGGATCTGGAGGGGGCCTAGCTGATGTTACCACCAGATGTCTGATTCGTAGTGGGATCCGAGTTGGCTACACCCCAGATGTCCTGACAGATACCACCGCCGAACTCGCAGTCTCCCTGCTACTTACCACCTGCCGCCGGTTGCCGGAGGCCATCGAGGAAGTGAAGAAGTAAGTGAACGCAGACCAGGTGCGGTGGCTCAGGCCTCTCACCTGCCCCTCTCTCTCCCCTCAGTGGTGGCTGGACCTCGTGGAAGCCCCTCTGGCTGTGTGGCTATGGACTCACGCAGAGCACTGTCGGCATCATCGGGCTGGGGCGCATAGGTGAGGCTCCCACCGGCCCGCTTGCCCGCCCCTGGGAACGAGACATGGACTCTCCTTGCTCTAGGCCAGGCCATTGCTCGGCGTCTGAAACCATTCGGTGTCCAGAGATTTCTGTACACAGGGCGCCAGCCCAGGCCTGAGGAAGCAGCAGAATTCCAGGCAGAGTTTGGTAAGTGAAGCCTTGATTTCCACAGGAGCCTATCAGTGCCTGATGGAGTCCTGCCCTCCCTCAGTGTCTACCCCTGAGCTGGCTGCCCAATCTGATTTCATCGTCGTGGCCTGCTCCTTAACACCTGCAACCGAGGGACTCTGCAACAAGGACTTCTTCCAGAAGATGAAGGAAACAGCTGTGTTCATCAACATCAGCAGGTATCCTAGGGCCACCTTACCCAGCAAGCCTGCGGGGTACCCATGTCACCACTGTCATTCCCAGGGGCGACGTCGTAAACCAGGACGACCTGTACCAGGCCTTGGCCAGTGGTAAGATTGCAGCTGCTGGACTGGATGTGACGAGCCCAGAACCACTGCCTACAAACCACCCTCTCCTGACCCTGAAGAACTGTGGTAAGAACTGCACTTTCTGATGCAAACTCCCTAAACCACCTTACCCCTCATCTTCTCTGCCCAGATTCCTTCACTTGTCCCTCACCAAGGACGGGACAAACAGAACCCAGTTGTGACCATGGCACTTGAATCTTGATACCTAGACCATCAGGAAAATTAAGGAGCACTTCCAGAAAAGGAGTTAACTGGAAGAAATGAGAACTAGGTAAGGACGTAACTCTTATTTTGGTCAGAACGATTAGAGGTAGGTGGGTTTAATTTTAAAATTAGTTTCAGCACCTACACATATTGTTCCCTTTGCCCATTCTGTCCCCCCAGCCCCTCCCTGCCCCCAGGTGGATTTTTTTTTTTTTTAATCACCACCTTACCCACTTCTCTCCAAGGTCAGGCCACAGCACTGCCATTGCCAATGCCTTGCTCTGTGCTCAAGGAATCAGCTTCCAGCTCTTCCCAGCAGCCAAGCCAAACTGGCAGATGGAGTTTCCAACTTGGGAGGCAGGTCCAGGGAGCAGCACAAGATTACGCAGGCCCTCAGAGAGCAACTGGGTAGACTGAAAAGCAAAATCTCATGCATGTGCGTAGCTCAAAGACAGAAAAGGCGGGGGAAGGCAGAAGGGAATGATTTGAGAGGAACGACCAATTAACTGTTAATAGAAGGTTTGGTTTAAAACAAAGTACTAGTCAAAGAAGGGCTGGCAAAGAGATATTACCCTCTTTGGTTTCAACCTTAATAACGTAAAGAAAAAGAACACATATTTAGAGGCATGAATATGACAAATTTTTTATTTCAAAAATCTCAAGTTGTAACCAGCATAGCACCACTGACATGGATGCCTTGATAGAACTCCTTGATAGAACTTTATGATCTGTTCACCAGAAAAGATTCTACATGATCACGCCAGACTATAATTAAGGCTAACCAATCAAAATTCAGGTACCCAAAACCAGTTATAATCCAGGTAGAAACTACAGATCATAGGAACCCTGGGACTGGTTTTCCAGGGAACCCTGGAATTATTTTTTAAGTGCTACAGCATGTACAAGGACACTGGCCCACAAGCTTGCTTCTCACACGTAGAAACTGACAGACTAAGAGGTAGATGAGAGATTCCAGGTTCCATCTAGCAGTGGAGAGGCAGGGCTCCAGCATGTATCAGAGATAAGCCCCAAAAGCAAAGTCCACTTATGCTTCAGCAGAGGTAAGCGGGCAGGCTCCTGGCACCACCTCCTCCAAATGGAAGGGAAGGAGGGCTGCACCGCTCTGCCTGTGTCACTGGCTCCTCTCCCTGGGTCCAGGCAGGGCCTCTCATTTTCTCCAGGCTAACCCACTGTGTCCCAAGGTTAATCTCACAAGACACTGGTCCCTACATCATGTAAAGGGTGGATGGGGAGCCTCCTAACACCATGTCAACATGACTGCTAACAAGGAGCCACACACACAACTGAATTTCACAGGACCTCATATCCTCCAATGGGCTCTTTCCCACATCTACTCGAAAGGAATCGTGGGTTTCCCTTTGGGCTTTTCTTCCTGGGAATCAGTCCATGGGAGATGCCAAGCGCCCCTGGAACATGAAATTATCCACACATGTGTAACTGCACACTCTAGATTAACAGGAGAGAAAACACGCTCATTTTTGTTTCCAGCTACACATACTTAGCTTTCTAAACACAAAAACTGAATAATTTATCTGATTTATGAATGATGGTTTGGTATGTCTAAGAAAGCTATATAAAACATAAAATGAACTCATGTTCATGCATGAATTAAACTGACTTCATGAGTTCTAGGGAGACGCATTAACCTGTGCTGTTCCCCTGGACGCACACTTGGCCTCATACAGGTGCCACTAACAGCCCTGATGGCAGTGTCAGAGGACAGCAAGGTGAGGCTGGGGAAGTGAGGCTGTAGGGCCCAGAGAGGCCCTAGTGCCTCCAACAGTCTCAGATGCTACTTGATTACTTCTATGCTATGGGCTGCTAACTCTTACATAGCCTAGAAAATATTTACCCATGAACACTACCATGTTTGGATTTCAAACAACTTTAAACATTTGGTATCAGATTGGGGGAGCAACAAATAATAAAATTTAGGGTCTGTACTGTTAAAAGTATAGTATATAACAGTAATAAAACCTGTGTGGGGCATTTTTGGTTAATCTGTCGTCGAAAACGGTAAT